ATAAAAAATGGGCAGGGGAATCTCCCTTGAAGAACTGGCACGCTCCTTTCTTTCAGCTAATGCCCACCAATATGTCCATTGCTGTTTGGGGTGCAAGAAATTTTAGGCTCAGTAAGGACAATTCCTCCCAATGGTTTGGATAGGGCTGTCAGAACTAAATTCAAGTTGTTCGAAGTCTCCTTCCGCCCGCCCTGCCAACTTGCCTCCCTCTTCACCCTCCTAATAGGAGGTGAGCCCCTCCAATAGCGATCATTAACTCACCCTAAGGTTATCCCCTTGCTGCAACAACCCGTGAATTGCAGGTTCATTCAATGCTCTTTAAATTATTTTTAAAGGCTTTTTTTTTTTTAAGTAGCAAAAGAATGCATGACACCTATTGTAAACTGGCAAGTTGAGGGGGTGGGATGCCGCTCAGACGTGTACTGAGAAAGGTGATAATGAATTTGGCGTCAGCAATTCTTCAGAAACTATAAGAAAACACCCAGGTGTTCGAATTGGTCCCAAAAGGGAAACAAATCCTTCCCAGCTTTCACGATGCGCTGAGGTTGGTTTTCTCAGTGCTCCTCCCAGATCAGGAGGTGGGGAACCTCGTGGCAAGCCCTGGGGCTCGGGATTCCCGGACTGTGGGCCTGGGGGAGAGAGGCGGCTCTCGTGTGCACACTTACCCCGCCCCCACAACACACACGCGGTCACGCACCACAGACGGGCACACGCGCTCAGCACAGCCACAGTCGCGTGCAACCAGGAGTGCACACCGCACCCACATCACACCGCATGCACAGACGCACGGGTGTGAGACCACACACCTCGGCCACTCACGCTCACACGCCCCCCACGCGCTCGCACACGCGCTCGCACGCGCACTCCCCGCGCACCGCCGCGCGCACACGCGGGTCCCGCCGGACGGCGAGGGGCGGGGCGGGCGCGGGCGCAGGCGCGGGTGCCCAGCCGGGCGCGGTCGGGAGAGGGCGCGGCGCGGGGTTCGCGGCTGGCGCTTGAGTTGTTTGCCGGCTCCCGGGCCGCCAGACGCTCGGAGGGAGCCCGGCCGGCTCGGACTGGGCGGCCGGGAGGGAGGGCGCCCCGGGTCACGACGGCGCCCGCAAGCCGAGCGCGGCCGGGACGTGCACCATGGACCCAAAGGCGGGCGGCGGCGGCGAGGAGGACGACTGCGTGGACTCGGGCGCCGAGACCGGAGGGTGAGCCGCGCCGGGCCGGGCCGCGGGCGGGGAATTCTACTAACGCTGAGGTCTTGTGTTTCAGGTCCGACTACAGCCACCTGTCCTCCACGAGCAGTAAGTATCTTTTAAACATCCTTCAGCATTGTGCCGCCCCCCACTTTAATCTTTTATTATGCAGATGGATTCTCCACCTGGCGGATGCCATGTTGCCTGTTCCTTTACTGTACACACGGTGACAAAGAAAAGGGAAGATGGAGCCTCCAGGTTGAACATACCTGGCCCTCAGGTAGCCCTTTTCTATTGGCGCAGCTTCCGGCACATTCATCCATTCGTTTTTTGCGTGCCCCCAGGTGAGCTTTCCGTTGAAGAGGCGCAGGACCCTTTCCTGGTCAGCATCCACATAATCGCAGACCCAGGGGAGTCCCAGCCCCTGCAGGAGGCCATCGACAACGTCCTGGCGTGGATCCACCCCGACCTCCCGCTGTTCCGGGTGTCCGAGAGGCGGGCGTCCCGGCGGCGGCGGAAGCCCCCCAAGGGCGCTCAGCCAGCGCTGGCTGTGGTGCTGTTCCTGCAGGAGGAGTACGGCGAAGAGCAGATCCTGCAGCTGCACCGCACACTGCAGCAGCCGCCCTGGCGCCACCACCACACCGAGCAGGTGCACGGCCGGTTCCTGCCCTACCTGCCCTGCAGCCAGGACTTCTTCACGCTGGCCCCTGGGACGCCGCTTTGGGCCATCCGGCCCGTGCACTACGGCAAGGAAATCGTGCGCTTCACCGTCTACTGTCGCTACGACAACTATGCTGACAGCCTCAGGTTCTACCAGCTGATTCTCCGGAGGAGCCCCAGCCAGAAGAAAGCGGACTTCTGCATCTTCCCTATTTTTTCCAACCTGGATGTGGACATCCAGTTCTCCCTGAAAAGACTGCCCTGTGACCAGTGCCCGGTGCCCACCGACTCCTCCGTGCTGGAGTTCCGAGTGAGGGACATAGGCGAGCTCGTGCCTCTCCTGCCCAACCCTTGCAGCCCCATCAGCGAGGGGCGCTGGCAGACGGAGGACCATGATGGGAACAAGATCCTCCTACAGGTACTGGGGGGACGCCTGTCTGTCTGTTTAGGAGGAATATGATAGATTTTTCATGTCCATTCAGGATGGACCCCTGAGTTGCCTCCACCTCTTGGCTACTGTGAATAACACCGCTATGAACGTGGGTATGTAAATGCCTCTTCAATATCCTGCTTTCTGCACTAATGTGATCTGCCTCTCCCCCCACAGGCACAAAGGGTGCATAAGAAGTTTCCTAAACCTGGCAGAGTACATCATGCCTCCGAGAAGAAACGTCATTCCACTCCTTTGCCGAGCACTGCTGTACCAAGCCATACACCTGGCAGCAGCCAGCAGTCCCCGCTCAACAGTCCTCACCCGGGGCCCATCCGGACAGGCCTGCCTCCTGGGCACCAGCAGGAATTTGCCGGACGAGCCAACAGCACCCCCAACCCTCCCTGGTCTTTCCAGAGAAGCAAGTCCTTGTTTTGTTTGCCCACGGGAGGCCCCTCCCTGGCCTCCTCAGCTGAACCACAGTGGTTTTCAAACACAGGTGCCCCAGGGCACAGGGCATCAGAGTGGAGGCATGGCCACCTCCTCTCCATCGATGACCTAGAGGGGGCCCAGGAGACAGACGTGGACACAGGCCTGCGGCTGTCCTCATCGGACCTGTCTGTGGTCTCTGCATATTCTGCACCCAGTAGGTTCTGCAGCACAGTGGAGACACCCCTCCCCTCCGAAAGATGCAGCAGCCACTGGGCAGCTCACAAGGATTCCAGGGAGGGACCACTGCCCACTGTCAGCAGGGTGACCACAGAGGCCTCCTGGGCTTCCCTCCCTTTCTTCACCAAAAGGTCTTCCAGCTCCTCAGCGACAGCTCGTGCTGCTCCCCCAGCTCCCAGCACCTCCACCCTCACAGACTCCTCCCCACAGCTCCCATGCGATACCCCCAAAGTCAAGCAGACTGATGGAGACATGCCACCACCCCCAGGGTCGGCTGGCCCCGGGGATAACGACATGGAGGAATTCTACATCTGAATGCCCTCTGCTCTTGTTCTCGAAACACACAAACTCAGAGACACAGACTCAGGCCCCACTGCCCCTCTGGCCACTGAGCACACCACATTCTTCATGATCCATTTCCCAGGAGCCCGTAGCACATTTGCCTACCACCCACTCTTAGCTGGGGGGTGGTATATCTCTAGAGACACAGCAGAAAAATACTGGCATTTTTATGCAAATAAATTCTCAACAAACTTGTCATAAAATATATTTTTTGAATATTCAGCATTTGAGGTATGGTTTAGTGGGTTTATACAATTTAAATGGCTTATATAATTATTTGAAATGAAAAGAAAACCTAGTCAGCCAGAACCAATTTGGCAATTTTTCCATGGTATGAAGGCAAATCAATTAAGGCCAAAACGTTGAATGTGGGAGAGATAGTAAGTGACTTGTATGAGGGATTACTGCATAATAACGTAACGCACACCTTACTGGATTCTCCATATATATTTACATTACCAGAGAACAGTGGCCCTAGGGATGTTTAAGCACTGCTTATAATGGAAAAAGTCAGCTTGAGAAGTAAACGTATATCAGACTACAGGTAATTCCTCATCTTGAAGCCATGCAACACCTGCAAATCTGGATTTATACAAAAGTTGCTAATGTGTTTCATAAAGATTTAGCATGAGTAACAGACTCTTGGTGCATTTAAAATATGTGAGTTCCAGAAAGTAGATTTGCATACACCTTTTCAACAGCACATTTCACTGGAATGGATGAGGGGCTTCTGAAGACCACTCCACTACCTGAATTTATTTGGATCACTGAGGAAGAGCATTTGTTGGGATTACAGAATTATAGGCCATTAGACATCATGGGTAGGTAGTCTTAAGATCCTTCAACTTTCAAAAACCACAGTCTAAGGACTATATTCAAATGACAAGAGCCGCACTGTATACTGCTTTCTGCAGTGACCATGCTGGGTCACGCATCCTATGTTTCTCATTTTTAAATGATTTGGAACATTTTAGCCAGCATTTTGATCACACAGATTAATAATGCTGTTCTCCCCAAAACGGGAAACTTTACCTGAAACGCTCTCCTGAACAAACACCAGTGCACTGCCAGCCTCACATGATTGCATGGGAGCTTTAATTAACGCTGGAGCCCAGCAACCTTGGCTTTTCCTGCCTGTTATCTGCTACTGTCACACCGTGAATGGTATTTGAATCTCACCTCCCTCTCACCTCAGTAAGAGTATGTTTGTTTACAGCCCCAACCTCAGCAATGCCAAAGGCTGGCATCGGGGGCAGTGCCAAGCTGTCCCTGGATACTATTTACCTTTGAGGAAGAACAGCATGGGTTTGCCAAGCTCAATTCCCAGGCTGGTGCTCCTTGAATTAATCATGGCACAGTGTTCATCTCTCTGGAAATGCCCACGCCAGCCCAGACACAGCCTCAGAGTCCTTTCCAACACGACCCTCCAGGCAGCAGTTACCAACCATCAGTCTTCAGCTGAAGCTTCAAGTCTTTGCCATCCTTGTAATGACAGCCTTAGGCCTTGCCCCAAGCATTCTGGACTCTCTAACACTCAGAATTGTAATGTAATATTCTGCTCTAATTTAAATTTTTAAAAATATAGTCTCCTAATTCAGGATAAGGAGTAAGCAAACTTTCTGAAAAGGGCTAGATAATAAGTATTTTAGGCTTTGCCAGTCATATGGTCTCTTGCAGCTACTCAACTCTGCCACTGTAGTATGAAAGCAGCCATGAGTAATATGTTAATGAATGGGAATGGCTGAGTTCCAATAAAGCTTTATTTTTTTTTTATTTGAGACGGGGTCTTGCTCTGTTGCCCAGGCTGGAGTGCAATGGCGCAATCTCAGCTCACTGCAAGCTCTGCCTCCTGGGTTCAAGCCATTCTCCTGCCTCAGCCTCCCAAGTAGCTGCGACTACAGGTGCGCACCACAATGCCTGGCTAATTTTTTGTATTTTTAGTAGAGACAGAGTTTCACCATGTTGGCCAGGTTGGTCTCAAACTCCTGACTTCGTGATCCACCCACCTTGGCCTCCCAAAGCACTGGGATTACAGGCATGAGCCACCATTCCCAGCCAATAAAACTTTATTTACAAGAACAGCTGGTGGGCCAGATTTGGCCCAAGGGTCATAGTTTATTATCCCTTGAGCTAGGCTGCTGCCTGAGGTTGATTCAACATCCCAGCTCCAGTCAACAACAAAAATTCTAAGTCTCCCGCCTAATGCTGCTGTGGTGTGTCATGCCAAAAAAGTGGGCTACTCAGGTTAGACCAATGACTTCAGAACCACAGGGCTCAGAACAGGAAGGAGCTTCTTTCTGCAGAGCTGATTCCTGGAAAGCCACCAGCACTCCACCTTCTGCCCAGAAATGTGATTCAGTCAATAGCTGATGAGGAAAAGCAACCTGCAAACATTAGGAAGAAGGAGAAAAATAATTCAGAGGTGATGATACCACCTCCAATGAACAGGGAAGCAAGTTCATCAGTAACAAAAGTCAGTGAGGCAAAAAAAAAAAAAAAAAAAAAAAAAAAAGGCTAATGGCCGAGGGCTGGCTCCTTCTTTCTCCCTAATCAGTGTCCTTATTTCAGTGTGCTCACATGCTCGCCTAGGACTGCTTTAGAGTACAACTCTGGACCCGCCCTCATCACAGTCCAATCTACCAAACTGAGTGACCCTAAAGGACATCATAGACAACATTTGAAAGCAAGAAATGCAAAATGTTCCCATAGCATCAGGTGAGCAGGGAGAGGATGCCCACTGTAGACCACATGGAAATGGCAGTCCCTCCACGGAGAGGGAATCACAGGAACACATTTACCAAAGCCTTCCCTTCCATTCCTGGCCATTCCAGTAGCATCTTCCTCATCCAGAAGGGCTTCCAATACTCTCTGGAGGATCCTGACTCGTTTGGAGTATTATCCTTGTAAAAGATGCTGGCACATTGTAGGTGCTCAATAAATGTGTTCAATTGAAAAATATTGAGGTTGTCTCATAAATTATATCTATGT